TCCTCTGTAAAAGCTTTACAGAGACTTTTAGAGCCGAGTAAACAAGAGGGAGCAAAAGTTGAAACACGATGAAAATGCAACTAAAGCAATGCAGGACCTAGGCTGACTCTGGGGGTGACATCGAGGTTCCACATCCCAAAGGCAAGTCTAAATGTTGGGGTCTTCATGGACAGCTCCCAGACCTCTGATGACCCTCATGGTGCCGTTGTCAAAGGTAACATCCCAAATTATTGTAGATCTGTCTTCAGCAGGGATTTTTTTTTTTTTTTTTGAGACAGAGTCTCACTCTGTTGCCCAGGCTGGAGTGCAGTGGTGCGATCTCAGCTCACTGCAACTTCCACCTCCTGGGTTTAAGCGATTCTCCTGACTCAGCCTCCTGAGTAGCTTGGATTACAGGCACCCACCACCACACCCAGCTAGGGAATTTTTTTTTTAATGACATTGGGTAGCATCCCCCTTTGAGTCTTATAAATGATCTCCCTCAAACTTCTGCAGCAAGTGACTTCTTGGGCAAGTCATTTTCCCTGTTGGGCACATATGTAAGAGAGGGATTTGGCTTATAGATTGACATGTGTTCATTATCGTTTATTTCCACAAACCTTCACTGAGAGCATGCTTCGTGCCTTGGGGGCTCAAAAATGAAAGACACGTTCCCTACTCTCAGGAATTTCACAGGCTGGTGCGGGGAGACACACAGATAAGTAGACCATTCAAAAGTAGGTTTATGCTAGAGTGAGAGGGGCTGTGAAGAAGGGCTGAGCCCTAATGAGAGATCGGGGAAAGCTAGGGAAGATGTCCCAGTGTGAATCTTCCCTCTCCATTGCTCCAAACACCTCCTCAAAACCTGTGACTTGTAACCCTCTGCATGCCCTCCCAGTGCCTGGATCAAATGCTCAGCTTATGTGCCACACACTAGACTGATGTTATGCATGGATAAGCTCTTAGATATCCGGCTGGTTCTGTGCCCATCCCTCTGCCCCCACTGCAGAGAGGCCAATAAAACTCTTGTTCAGACTCACACTGCACACAGTATTCTGAACTCCTGGATCTACCACCTCCTGCTTCCCAAGGACCATGAAACTCCTGCTGCTGGCTCTTCCTATGCTTGTGCTCCTACCCCAAGTGATCCCAGGTAATCAGAGGTCAGGGAAGATACAAAAATAGCAAAATCAATGGTCTTTCCTTTTATTATTCAGCCTATAGTGGTGAAAAAAAATGCTGGAACAGATCAGGGCACTGCAGGAAACAATGCAAAGATGGAGAAGCAGTGAAAGATACATGCAAAAATCTTCGAGCTTGCTGCATTCCATCCAATGAAGACCACAGGCGAGTTCCTGCGACATCTCCCACACCCTTGAGTGACTCAACACCAGGAATTATTGATGATATTTTAACAGTAAGGTTCACGACAGACTACTTTGAAGTAAGCAGCAAGAAAGATATGGTTGAAGAGTCTGAGGCGGGAAGGGGAACTGAGACCTCTCTTCCAAATGTTCACCATAGCTCATGACTTCCTCTCGGCTATCACTCACCCCTGTCCTCAGAGTGATAAACTAAGTCACATACAGATAAAGCACTGAAAACACCACAGTGACCCTCCCACCCCCCACCAATATGTAATTCTATTAATAGAAACAGCTGTGTAAAGAAGTCTAAAATTTTCACTATTTCCAATGATAAACTCTTCAGTGCTCTTCTTGAAATGTCACATTATTTCCACAACAAGTTATAACCTATTTTTAGTATTTCTTGTTTGCTAGTGACCTATGCACAACTTCAATAGCTTAGTTAGCTATTCCAACAACAATTTCTTCATGTATCGTTCTGTCTTCTCAACAGCTGTCTTCATGGCAGCATAAGTGGTCATGATCAAAATTCTAAATCTTTGCATCTGTGAGAGTAGCTACTATGACACTAAAAGCTTTTTTTCTAGAACAGGAGACACTTCAGGTGAAAGCATTCATTCTCCTACTAACTATGGCCTTGGAGCCAGGTTTTATCTCTCACTGTAGGAAATTGGCCGCCCCAGGTGTGAGCTATGAAGACTCCTTTTTGCCCCAGTGGCTTTGGGGTTGAAATGCTGTCGAAAAGCTTTTATGGCTCTGTAGACCCATCTTTTTGACCAAGCCTTGATCACACATGGACATCCAAGGGTAATCATGGACCCCCAATTGTGGGTGAAAGGATGGATCATTTATCTACCTGATTACTGAGAGCTTTATTTGTCTCCCTCTGATAGCAAAAAAAAAAAAAAAAAAAAAAATCTTCACATCCTATCCCATCCACATAACTCTA